GCATATGGGGATTAAAGATTACATTATATTTTCCAAATTGCACTTGAGAATTGACTGTGCCAATTATATCCTTTCTGGGTATCTACCTTGTTCACAGTATGTGGGATCCAGGTTGAGGAACAGCATAAAATTCTTGTACCCTGTTGCAAAAATTTATTAGTAATCCATGCATACTGGTTTAGGATTTGAAAACAGGTTTTATAAAAGGTTTGCTAGGTATCGATCTAATTTCAGGAATACCCTAGTAGGGAAATTCAGTGACCTTTACAAATTTACCCGTGGCCAAAAAAAAAAAATAAGTAAAAATTAAAAATCAGAACACATCCAAAGTAATTATAATTAAAATTAACCAAAGTTCCTGATCCAATCCTGATAAGGGGTATTAGGTTTAATATTTACAGATAATTTATGAAGAAAAAGATTACGGTTCAAAGTCTACTTCAGGTATTTCTATTTACATTTCTTGGAAAAGTTTCCCAGGGCTCTTTCTGCCCCAGCCGCCAATCTACAGAAGAGTCTAGTCGACTGTCCACTCATTTCACAGCACTTGTCTGAAACTAGAAGACCCAGGGAGGGAACAAGGTTCAGGCTTGAAACGCTAAGACATTCAAGATTTCACCTTGTATGCAAAAATCAGAATGGGAGGCTGCAGCGGGGCCTCACACTCACCGGAGCTAGGCGCTATAGATCCCGCACCCGCGGAGCCCGGCAACCACCTGAGGGGCCTTGGCCAGGAGGGGGTGGCCCCCCGGCGCCGGCGGCAGCTCCGGAGCAAACCTGGCAAACCCGAGCAGGGCGGTGCGGGTTGCTCAGGGAGAAAATGAAGGGAGTGATAGGGTGGGGGTGGCAGGGAACGGGCACAACGCCGGCTTCCTCCGGACGGCCTCCTGCGTCCCACCTGTGCTCCTGAAAAGCGGCCCCCGACAGGGCGCGGCGGGAACCCGAGCCGGGAGTAGGGTCACGAGTTAAAGCGGCGGGGGCGGGAGGATGCGCGGGCGGCGGACGGGGCGCTCTCCTCCCGTCTGACTCTGGGCGGAGCGGGGCTCGAGGCTGCTGGAGTCGCTCGCTGACTCGCCCTGCGCCCTCGCCGCGGACACCGGAGCTGCGGCCGCTCCCCGCTGTCCCCCAGGTGAGCCCGCGGGGCGCTGCCCCGGGGCGTCGTACACTCCCGGGCTTTCTCCAATTTTCTACAGCTTACTCCAATCAAGCCTCTGCCCGCCAGGAACAGGTAACCTGTGTGTGTCCGTTTGCTCCTTCTAATGGTTGTTGTTGTTGTTGTTTTTTTCCTCTAGAGATGGCAGATCCTGAGGTAGTTGTGAGTAGCTGCAGCTCTCATGAAGAGGAAAATCGCTGCAATTTTAACCAGCAAACATCTCCATCTGAGGAGCTTCTATTAGAAGACCAGATGAGGCGAAAACTCAAATTTTTTTTCATGAATCCCTGTGAGAAGTTCTGGGCTCGAGGTAGAAAACCATGGAAACTTGCCATACAAATTCTAAAAATTGCAATGGTGACTATCCAGGTAAGCATCTCAGATCATGAGTTTGGTGAAAGACCCTCTTACCTTTTCTTTTTTTTCTTTTAAGCTGGTCTTATTTGGGCTAAGTAACCAGATGGTGGTAGCTTTCAAGGAAGAGAATACTATAGCATTCAAACACCTTTTCCTAAAAGGATATATGGACCGAATGGATGACACATATGCAGTGTACACACAAAGTGACGTGTATGATCAGTTAATCTTCGCAGTAAACCAGGTAAATCAAGTGTGTGCATTATTTACTTGGGATTCCCATTTTCTGTTTCTCATTTTGGTTGAAGTACTTGCAGCTATACAATGTCTCCGTTGGGAATCATGCTTATGAGAACAAAGGTACCAAGCAATCTGCTATGGCAATCTGTCAGCACTTCTACAAGCGAGGAAACATCTACCCTGGAAATGATACCTTTGACATCGATCCAGAAATTGAAACTGGTGATGTTCTTCTATAACCTAGAACCTCAATTCTGTATCATGTTTTTGTTCCTTTCTATGGCAGAGTGTTTCTTTGTGGAGCCAGATGAACCTTTTCACATTGGGACACCAGCAGAAAATAAACTGAACTTAACACTGGACTTCCACAGGTGAGGGGAGCAGACAGGAGTGTAACTTACGTGCCACAGAACTAAAATCACCTCTGTTTTCTAGACTCCTAACAGTGGAGCTTCAGTTTAAACTGAAAGCCATTAATCTGCAGACAGTTCGTCATCAAGAACTCCCTGACTGTTATGACTTTACTCTGACTGTAAGTGTGGGCCAGGCTGAATTTGGTTCCAGGTATGTTTTTGACTGTTTTCCTGTCTTCACAGATAACATTTGACAACAAGGCCCATAGTGGAAGAATTAAAATAAGTTTAGATAATGACATTTCCATCAGAGAATGTAAAGACTGGCATGTATCTGGATCAAGTAAGTGATGCGCATTACTAGTTTTCAGAATGCATAAGCACTATGTAATCCTCTTTGCTTTCAGTTCAGAAGAACACTCATTACATGATGATCTTTGATGCCTTTGTCATTCTGACTTGCTTGGTTTCATTAATCCTCTGCATTAGATCTGTGATTAGAGGACTTCAGCTTCAGCAGGTAGGGAACGTTGCTTTCTAGGAATGCTACTGCATTCACTGTGCCTCCCCTCTTTTCCCTAAAGGAGTTTGTCAATTTTTTCCTCCTCCATTATAAGAAGGAAGTTTCTGTTTCTGATCAAATGGAATTTGTCAATGGATGGTACATTATGATTATTATTAGTGACATATTGACAATCATTGGATCAATTCTAAAAATGGAAATCCAAGCTAAGGTAATTTTTTTCCTAATCATGCTATTGTTAGTTAATCTGATTATATTTTTCCACTCTCTCTTAGAGTCTAACTAGTTATGATGTCTGTAGCATACTTCTTGGGACTTCTACCATGCTCGTGTGGCTTGGAGTCATCCGATACCTCGGTTTCTTTGCAAAGTACAACGTAAGGAATTCCACGGATCTCCATGCTGTTGGAACCATTCTAATGGCCTCTCTTACTTTCCCAGCTCCTCATTTTGACCCTTCAGGCAGCGCTGCCCAATGTCATCAGGTTCTGCTGCTGTGCAGCTATGATTTACTTAGGTTACTGCTTCTGTGGATGGATCGTGCTGGGGCCTTACCATGACAAGGTACTGATAAACAACTTTTTTCCTGTTACTATATAAAGTGAACTTTTCTCTTTTCTTTTTCCAGTTTCGTTCTCTGAACATGGTCTCTGAGTGCCTTTTCTCTCTGATAAATGGAGATGATATGTTTGCCACGTTTGCAAAAATGCAGCAAAAAAGTTACTTAGTCTGGCTGTTTAGTAGAATTTACCTCTACTCATTCATCAGCCTCTTTATATATATGATTTTAAGTCTTTTCATTGCACTGATCACTGATACATACGAAACAATTAAGGTAGGTTTATCAAGAGCCATAAGTAGTAGCATTAATAAAAGCTTTTTAACATTCTTCTGTTTAGCAATACCAACAAGATGGCTTCCCAGAGACTGAACTTCGTACATTTATATCAGAATGCAAAGATCTACCCAACTCTGGAAAATACAGATTAGAAGATGACCCTCCAGTATCTTTATTCTGCTGTTGTAAAAAGTAGCTATCAGGTTTATCTGTACTTTAGAGGAAAATATAATGTGTAGCTGAGTTGGAACACTGTGGATATTCTGAGATCAGATGTAGTATGTTTGAAGACTGTTATTTTGAGCTAATTGAGACCTATAATTCACCAATAACTGTTTATATTTTTAAAAGCAATATTTAATGTCTTTGCAACTTTATGCTGGGATTGTTTTTAAAAAAACTTTAATGAGGAAAGCTATTGGATTATTATTATTTCTTGTTTATTTTGCCATGGCTTTAGAATGTATTCTGTATGCCTCTCTTTTGCTCTGATACTGTTGCTCCTGCTATTCTGATTGTGCAGACTGTGTAATTAGTGGAAAACAATCCTTGGTCTGACTGTGACTTTGGACAACTCAGTAACCCTGGCTTGGACCACTCTCAGGAGTCCATCCTTGAGAGAGTGGGTGTAGTTATCATTTATACAGTAATCATTGCATTTTAAAATCTTCTCTTGAAAGGAAGAATAAGAGTGCACCAGAATAAGAGCGCACCAGAATAAGAGCGCACCAGCTAACAATGTGATACGGCCATATGTCACTTAAGGATGGAGATATGTTCTGAGAAATGTGTCATTAGGCGATTTTGTCATTAAACATCATAGCATGTACTTCCACAAACCTAGATGGTATAGCCTACTACACACCTAGGCTATTTGGTATAGCCTGTTGGTCCTGGGGTACAAATCTGTACAACATGTTACTGTATTGAATACAGTAGGCAATTGTAACACAATGGTAAGTATCTAAACATAGAAAAGGGACAGTAAAAATATGGTTTTATAATCTTCTGGGACCACCATTGTATATGCGGTACATCATTGACCAAAACATCGTTATCCAGCATATGACTGTATTTGGTTATGAAAGCCAACTGTTACTTGATTCTGCTTTTAGTTCTTAAGAGGATCAGGCTTTTAAATACTCATTTACAAGTTTTCTATCCTCCTTCAGTGTTAAAGTAGAAAGTAAAAAGAGTATCTTATACATGCATGAAATTAAAGCATATACCAAATGCATTTTTGATGAAGTAATTATTATTTTATTAGTA